TAGCTGGAATTACAGGCACAGGCCACCACACACAACTAGTTTTTGTATTTTTAGTAGAGACAGAGTTTCACCATGTTGCCCAGGCTGGTCTGGAACTCCTGACCACAGGTGATGCACCCACCTCGGCCTCTGAAAGTGCTGAGATTACAGGCGTGAACCACCGTGCCCGGCCTAAACTCATCACTTTTAATACTTTCTACATCACATGAGGAAGAAGAGCAGAAACACTTGAGTACTTCATGAAGGTCAAGGTTGGTATGAGTTTGGGTTCTAATATGATCAATTTCTGCTTCTAGGGAACCAAGCAGTTCAGGTTAAGGAAGGTCAGGAAGCTATTTTAACTATAAAGCATTTTTAAAATATTGATGTGGCCAAAGATCTCCCAACAACACTATTCTCAGGTTTTATTTTTCTGTCTAATGTCCAGAACAGATCAACCCCTTCCCTGCCTCACACCCAGGGCTATGAAGGTGACATATCAGTAAAATTCCATCAGTGCTTGTGGAGTTCGTGAATGAAGGCATTCTGTTGTTGTTGTTGTTGTTGTTGTTGTTGTTGACAGAGTCTCCCTCTGTCACCCAGTCTGGAGGGCAGTGTGCAATCTCGGTTCACTGCAACCTCAGCCTCCTGGGTTCAAGCAATTCTCCCACCTCAGCCTCCCAAGTATCCGGATTACAGGCAGCCGCCATCATGCCCGGCTAATTTTGTATTTTTGTAGAGACAGGGTTTCACCATATTGGTCAAGCTTGTCTTGAACTCCTGACCTCAGGTGATCCGCCTGTCTTGGCCTCCCAAAGTGCTGGGATTACAGGCATGAGCCAACTCAGCTGGCCTTAAATGAATGAATTCTTGATTTCCACTCTATCCCTAATGCTGTCAATTTCTTGATTCATGAAATGAATATGGGTATGTGATATGAATGGATATTTGGTTCAATCCATTAATCTGGGGAAAGCCAAAAACCCAATCAGGATTAGCTGGGTGGAACTTCAGAAATGCAATGAGATATTGCTTTTTGATTGGAAGCTAGCAGTGCATACATGGAAGGGCGTGGGTGGGAGTTGTGATTAGAAAGGTCAATAAAAGCTTCTAAAGACCCACAGGAGAGACCCAAAGTCTTCAAGCCTGGAGTTCCTGCTTGGTTCTTCCTGAGGTCTGAACACCCTGCAAACTGAGCCCAGATCTGGTAAGTCACTAATTTCTGTAAGGACACTCCCATGTTGATTGTGCTTTTCTTTACGTCATTTCAGAATTCTTGTTGGGAGCCATTTTGTGAAGAGACGAAGACTGAGCTGGTTTGGCTGCATTTCTGGCCTCGAGCCGCAGTCAGCTTCTCCACGTAGAACCCGGCAGTAGGAGACTTAGAATCGAATCTCTTCTCCCTCCCGCCTCCTGTTTTTGGCTTTTTGAGAAACCTTATCATCCAACACAATGGCCAGCAACGTTACCAACAAGATGGATCCTCACTCCATGAACTCCCGTGTGTTCATTGGGAATCTCAACACTCTTGTTGTCAAGAAATCGGATGTGGAGGCGATCTTTTCCAAGTATGGCAAAATTGCGGGCTGCTCTGTTCATAAGGGCTTTGCCTTCGTTCAATATGATAAGGAGAAAAATGCCCGGGCTGCTGTAGCAGGAGAGGATGGCAGAATGATTGCTAGCCAGGTTGTAGATATTAACCTGGCTGCAGAGCCAAAAGTGAACCGAGGAAACGCAGGTGTGAAACGATCAGCAGCAGAGATGTACGGCTCCTCTTTTGACTTGGACTATAACTTGCAACGGGATTATTATGGTGGGATGTACAGTTTCCCAGCACGTGTACCTCCTCCTCCTCCCATTGCTCTGGCTGTAGTGCCCTCGAAACGCCAGCGCATATCAGGAAACACCTCACGAAGGGGCAAAAGTGGCTTCAATTCTAAGAGTGGAAAGCGGGGATCTTCCAAGTCTGGAAAGCTGAAAGGAGATGACCTTCAGGCCATTAAGCAGGAGTTGACCCAGATAAAACAGAAAGTGGATTCTCTCCTGGAAAACCTGGAAAAAATTGAAAAGGAACATTGCAAGCAAGGAGTAGAGGTAAAGAATGCTAAGTCTGAAGAGGAGCAGACCAGCAGCTCCTCGAAGAAGGATAAGACTCACGTGAAGATGGAGTCTGAGGGGGGTGCAGATGACTCTGTTGAGGAGGGGGACCTACTGTGTGATGATGATAATGAAGATCAGGGGGACAACCAGCTGGAGTTGATCAAGGATGATGAAAAAGGGGCTGAGGAAGGAGAGGATGACAGAGACAGGGCGAATGGCCAGGATGACTCTTAAGCACATAGTGGGGTTGAGAAATCTTATCCCATTGTTTCTTTACCTAGGTGCTTGTCTAACATCAAATTTTTCACCAGATCCTCTCCCTTAGCATCTTCAGCACATGCTTACTGTTCTCCCCATCCTTGTCCTTCCCACATTCATTAATTCATATTGCCCTGCACCTAGTTCCATTTTCACTTCCCTTGATGCTCCTAGAAGTTTTCTTAAGTCTTACCCTGCAATTTTTGCTTTTAATTTAGATACCTCCTTATGACTTAACAGTAAAAAGGATGTATGGTTTTTATCAACTGTCTCCAAAATAATCTCTTGTTATGCAGGGAATACAGTTCTTTTCATTTATACATAAGTTCAATAGTTGCTTCCCTAACTGCAAAGGCAATCTCATTGAGTTGAGTAGCTCCTGAAAGCAGCTTGGAGTTAGAAGTATGTGTGTTACACCCCATGTCAGTGTGCTGTGTGGGGCAGTTCAACAAAAATCTAACAATGTATTTTTGTGAATGAGAGTTGGCATGTCAAATGCATCCTCAGAAAAATAATTAGTGTTATACTCTTAAAATGTGTTTTCTAAAGTTGATACTGTGGGTTATTTTTGTGAACAGCTCCATGTTTGGGACCTTTTTTCCTCAAAATAAACAAGTCCTTATTAAACCAGGAATTTAAAGAAAAAAATTCTTGGTGGGAGCAGTGACTCATGCCTACAA